GGTTTCAGACGTCCAAGAAGAGATGTGTAGTGAAAAGTTTTTATAGGGGTTAGGAGCTCAGAGGAGAGATCCGAGTTGCATAGGAGATTTGGGATGTCTTCTGTTAAAGCCTGGTAACTGAATTCAAGGCATAGATGCCTAGGGTAAAGTGCAGATTGGAAAGAGAAGGTCCTAGGATCCAGCTCTGAGGAATACCAATATTTTAAGAACTTAGCAGAGGTGGAGCAAGCATCAGAGACTGAAAAAAGGTACGAGAAAGCCGAGAAGAGAATGTCTTTCACTGAAGCCAAACATTTTCAAAGGGAGGAAGGAATCAGCAGGTGCCCATTGATACTGAGAGGTCAAGAAAACTAACTGAAAACTAGGGATTAGATTTGGTGACACATGGGAAACTTATGTTCTTGGAGAGTGAGGAAATGAATGATAAAGGCACAAACCCTATAGGAGTGAAGTAAGAAGTAGAAAATGGAAACCACACTTGTGGGAAGTTTGGCTATGAAGGCAAAAAAAAAAAAGAATATTAGCTGGAGGAAAAACAGGTCTGGAGAAGGCTTATTTTAATATAGGGGGATCTTTGGAATGTTTAAATGTTGATAGAAAGGCTCCAGCGGAAAGAGAGAGAAGAAAAAACTGGCCGAGTGGAAAGAAATCCAGATTACCGGTGGAAGGGTTCTCTTGCATTACTGACCCGCCAACTTAATAGACATCCAAAATTCTGAGGTCTGGGTAGCTTCGGGTTTTAGGTGAAGGGTTTTGTTGGTTTGGGTTTGGTTTGGTTGGTTTTCTACACTAAAGCCTTCCCTCCTCCGCCCTTTCCGGGTCCATCGGTCTAATCCCTCCCACCTCGCTTGCTATTGAAACACCCAGCCTATATTTACAAGTTTTTCCGGGTCGCCGAGAAGGGTCACGCACAGGATTGCGACCTCGATTGGAACGCGCTTCCCGAAAGGGGCATGCGCAGAGAGGTCGTAGTCGCGTCTGAGGTGAGGTAAACTCTAAACTTTACGCAGGCGCGTTAGGTCCTAGTCGCTATGCGTGTGCTTGTGGGTGAGGGAGGGCAGAAAGGGAGAGTGCTGGGCGGGAATATAAACAATTTGTATTTTCCGATCAGGTGGCGGGACAGGCTTCATTGGGACAGCCCTAACCCAGCTGCTGAATGCCAGAGGCCACGAAGTGACGTTGGTCTCCCGAAAGCCCGGGCCCGGCCGGATCACGTGGGTAAGTCCATCCTCTGGAAGCGGGTGGGAGGGGGGGCAGGGGCACTGTGTGCTTTCTCCGACAGGATGAGCTCGCTGCATCGGGGCTGCCGAGCTGCGATGCCGCCGTCAACCTGGCCGGAGAGAACATCCTCAACCCTCTCCGAAGGTCAGCCCGGGCCCTAAAGCTGATACCCACTAGAGCACAGGGAGGACAGTGCCCCACTGATGAGAACCTGTGAGCTATGGGTAATGGAGCTCCCAGATTCCGTGGCTTTTTATTTCCCATGTTTCTCCTGCAGATGGAATGAAACCTTCCAAAAAGAGGTAATCGGCAGCCGCCTAGAGACCACCCAATTGCTGGCTAAAGCCATCACCAAAGCCCCACAACCCCCCAAGGCCTGGGTCTTAGTCACAGGTGTAGGTACGCCCCCCAAATCACCAGCCCCTTATATTACCCAGGGCAAATGATTGTGTTCCACCGGCAGCTTACTACCAGCCCAGTCTGACTGCGGAGTATGATGAAGACAGCCCAGGAGGGGACTTTGACTTTTTCTCCAACCTCGTAACCAAATGGGAAGCTGCAGCCAGGCTTCCTGGAGATTCTACACGCCAGGTGGTGGTGCGCTCAGGTGAGAAACGGGCCTGGGTATCAGACAGGGTTGACCCCTGTACCTTCCCTCTTTCCTGCTCTAGGGGTTGTGCTGGGCCGTGGGGGTGGTGCCATGGGCCACATGCTGCTGCCCTTTCGCCTGGGCCTGGGGGGCCCCATCGGCTCAGGCCACCAATTCTTCCCCTGGATACACATCGGGGACCTGGCAGGAATCCTGACCCATGCCCTTGAAGCAAACCACGTGCACGGGGTCCTGAATGGAGTGGCTCCATCCTCCGCCACTAATGCTGAGTTTGCCCAGACCTTGGGTGCTGCCCTGGGCCGCCGAGCCTTCATCCCTCTCCCCAGCGCTGTGGTGCAAGCTGTCTTTGGGCGACAGCGTGCCATCATGCTGCTGGAGGGCCAGAAGGTGATCCCACAGCGAACACTGGCCACTGGCTACCAGTATTCCTTCCCAGAGCTAGGGGCTGCCTTAAAGGAAATTGTAGCCTAAGTAGGTCGTGGCAAGGGCCTGAGGCCTGTTCCTCACAGGCTTCCAGGTTAGGCACTGTGAATAGGCTCAGCTCCTCTAGAGAGCTGAAGCCATCTGGTTCTTAGATTCCTCTCCCAGTCCTCTTTCCCATTGTTCTGTTGCTCCACCTTATTGTCTCAAGGCCGTAATCTCATCAGGTTGGGACATTAATCTTTTCAACTCCTTGTAAGATTTCCCAGTTTGGTTTCTCTACATGTCCTGCAGCTGCCCCACTTCTCCTTTACGCTGTGTAGAGAATGCTCTGCAGTTTAGGCAATAAAAATAAATTGTCTCACTAACCTTGGCTCATCTCTTTGGCCTAGATTCTCCT